ATTATCTGCTTACCATTTGCCAGGCAATGTTCCATTCATTTTTCACATTTTTATCTCAATACTGCTCAAAACTGTGTAGATGTGTATGTACTATTAATAATATTATTTTACAGACAGAGGAACCAATGTATAAAGAAGTTTAATATCTTGCCCAGGAAGGTGAGTTTAACTTGCTAGGTTCAACATTCTGAGTTCAGAGTCTATGCTTTGGGCCTCTGTGATGCAATGTCCCTCAAAAGAAAGCCATCCAAGATGAGTGAGTGGCTCATGGCTCATGCCTGTAATCCCAGCTCTTTGGGAGGCCAAGATGGGCGGATCGCTTGAGCGCTGGAATTCAAAATCAGCCAAGGAAACATAGGGAGAGCCCGTCTCAACAAAAAATACAAAAATTAACCAGCCCTGATGGGATTTGCCTGTAATTTTAACTACTCAGGAAACTGAAGTGGGAGAATCATCTCAGCCTAGGGAAGTGGAGGCTGCAGTGAGCCGTGGTCATGCCACTGCACTCCAACCTGGGCAACAGAGTGACATCATGTATCAGAAGACAAAACAAAACAAAAAAGCCATCAGGAAAGGAAGAACATTAAATAAGAAAAGCTTTAATATTGGTGAAAAATGTTTACATTTCTTAAAGCAAAATTGCTTCACAGGGACATATATTTCCCACAAACTTTCCCCAAAGCTGTGAGGTGGGGTCAAGGGAACAGTGGTTCACATTCTCCAAAGGTTGTGTTAATTTTTTCGGTCAAGTTTTCGAATGAATGGGAAACTCTTCACTGTGTGAATTTAACTGTACACATACTTTCTCAATCCTGGGGCTTATTCTCTAAGCCCCATTCCCCTCCTACCCTGATCTATCCAAGGGCTGGAGAAAAAAGAATTCCCTTGGATACACTCTCTGATGCAGGCTACAGTTCTGATTCTTTCTCTGGGAAGAAAAATAAAGATATGCATATGAATGTGCAGTGGGTGTTTCCCAATATGTGTACACGCCCTGCCAAAAAGGAAGGCGAAACATACTTTCAGTTTCAGCCCACACAAGAAGGGTAGGAGAGAAAAGCCATGGCCGGTGAGTCTTTTACTGTTCCAAGAACAGGTCCCTGGGAAGAAAGAGTTGTGGAAAGGGCTGGCTCTTCTGGAAGCCATAATTAGTATCTGTGGAAGTTTAGGTGAGCAGAAGTGAGGGAGAGGGAGGAGTGGGCATGATGTGAGAAATCCTTGTGCTCCAAACAGACAAGGTCCTGAAGGAGAAGAGAAAGCTGTTTATCCATTCCATGGGTGAAGGTACAATAAATGGCTTACTGGATGAATTATTACAGACAAGGGTGCTGAACCAGGAAGAGATGGAGAAAGTAAAACGTGAAAATGCTACAGTTATGGATAAGACCCGAGCTTTGATTGACTCCGTTATTCCGAAAGGGGCACAGGCATGCCAAATTTGCATCACATACATTTGTGAAGAAGACAGTTACCTGGCAGAGACGCTGGGACTCTCAGCAGGTAAGGGTCAGTGACTCACACTCAAGTTCACCTGGCTATTTCAATGTTCTTCATCTTTTTATAGGTCCGATACCTGGAAATTAGCTTAGTACACAAGACTCCCAATTACTATTTTCTTCCTTCCCAGGTAATGTTGTTTTTCAATGAAGAGCATTCTTTCCACTGTTCATGATATTCCTTGTCTCTTGCAGCTCTTCAGGCAGTGCAGGACAACCCAGCTATGCCCACATGCTCAAGCCCAGAAGGCAGAATCAAGCTTTGCTTTCTAGAAGACGCTCAAAGGATATGGAAACAAAAGTTGCAGAGGTGCCATGTTCAGAATACAATAATAAAGTGGAGTGAAAGATATACTTCAGGCAGTTTTGAAATGCAGTGGCTTT